TTTCCTTCTCCATTTATGGCCTTGGAAGGGTGAAAGGGACATGGTTGGGACTCTCCATTTACGGTCCTTGGAGGAGTTGAAAAGAGTGGTTGGGGTGTTCTTGGAGGCAGAAACTAGACATTGTGAGATAAAAATAAATTGGCAAGGGATGTTTGGAATTCAAATTCCAATCCCTGCAAGGAGGGCAGAGGGCGCTGGGAAAGGGGGAGTGTGTAGAAAGTCAAATGAGCTCTGCCGCAGGCATTTGTCTCCTTCCATTGGAAGGTTTGCCCATGACACACATTTGCCAAGTTCATATTTCTGGTTTGTTCTAGAAAGTTTTGTCTTATGTAATTGTGACTATCTTTTACAAAGAGGAAGAAGAAACACTTTTAAAAAGAGTGTATCGTTGGAAACCTCAGTTCTCTAAGGCATCATTTGAGGCTCCAGAAGAGATCTCAAGAAAGGGAGAATGAGGCAGATGCTTGTGCAGGGGGTAGGCCGGCTGGCTTTAGGGTGGGAGACTCTTAATTGTTGCTCTGTTTTTGTGTGAGGAAGATCATCACACATGTCGTGCTTTTATTATTCCTTTTACCCATCTAGATTTCTGGCTTCAAGGGACAAATTTTTAAAGTATCTGATAGAGTGTCTTGTAGATTGTCAACTGTGATTTAAAGATACTGAACTTCCTGGCTGGGTGTGGTGGCTCACGCCTGTAATCCCAGCACTTTGGGAGGCCAAGGCGGGCGGATCACCTGAGGTCGGGAGTTCAAGACCAGCCTGACCAACGTGGAGAAACCCCGTCTCTACTAAAATTACAAAATTAGCCGGGCAGGGTGGCGCATGCCTGTAATCCCAGCTACTTGGGAGGCTGAGGCAGGAGAATCACTTGAACCCAGAAGGCGAGGTTGCAGTGAGCCGAGATGGCGCCATTGCACTCCAGGCTGGGCAACAAGAGCGAAGTGCTGTCTCAAAAAATATATAAATAAAGAGACTGAACTTCCTTGGAGGCTTTGTAGATATTATTAAGAGTTGTTTTAGTTTGGTGAAAATAGTTAACATATTGGCTTATGGAGAGCAATCTCACGTTTAGGATAAATTTAGTCTGGCAGTGCCTACAAATTAAGTCTGAGGTGAACTACTTTTGAACAGTTGAGTTAGAAAGTATTTGGTAGCCACCAGGGAAAAGAGATCTTATTTCAAGAAAATAATTAGTGAAACTCAGTAAAGTAGAAGGGAGATTAGAAGGAACAAAGGGAGGCAGAGATGGGATAGAGACTGGTTGCAACTTAACTAAATTTGGAAGCTGGGATTAAGCCCTTGATTTATCTTTTGAAATGCCATATAAGATAGCATAAGATGTACCATTAAATTCAGGAAACTGGGCTAATAATCAGAAATATGTGTTAGAAATAAAGACCATGGTAAAAATGGAAGGGTTGTACAAGAGAATAAAATTATTCAGGTTTTGTCTGTGGATTTGCATAATGATATTTATTTGCTGTGTGCCACATGGCAGAAAAGGAAGTGAAATAACACCCCTCTGTCCCGTCCTTTTCCCCAGAAAGAAATCACTGGCTTCATTTGTTGGTTTGTTTAGCTGGCAGCTTGAGTTGGTAGAACAGACGAGTAGATTGTCTAGCTTTAGACGTAGGTATTAGTGTACTGTTTCTTGATCATTGATGTTTGAGACCTGGAATTTGTAGCATTATTGATTTGACCTCTGTTTTAAATTTTAGCGGCTTCCACAAAGACTGAGTTAGTAAGGAATACAACTATGTAAGTAATATGTTTTACTAGCTAATTTGTCTAGGCAATTATTTTTACCCTGTATTCATTCCTTCTTAATCAAGAGTAAGGCAGGTATTCTTTGCTTTGGGAAATTCTTCTTTCTGTCCTCCCTTCCCTCACTTTTTCCAAATTCTGGGCACAACAGCAGCTCTCTCTCTTCTGTGGCAGGTGTGCATCCTATTGGCTGGCTGGTATTTCTTGTTTTTTTTCCCCCTTATTCTTTTTAAATGGGGGTGGGGGTATAAAAATATGTGTATGGGGTACATGCAATAATGTTGTAATGTTTCTTGTTGTTTAATGGATAATTAATTGCAAAATAATTGTTTTAATTATAACATGTTTGAGTAAATGCTAAATTAGTATTTTTTTCTAATATAATAATGAATTTGAAATCTAGCATTCCTGTAACAATGTGTCTATGTTTGTCTGTCTGTGTCTGTCTAATAGTAATTAATATCTGTGGTCCGTACCTGGAAGAGGAAGTACAGCTTTAAAGGAATAACAAAAGACTTTGTGTCTTAGACCCTTCGCAGGTGTTACAGTCGGGTGAAAGAACATGGTGTTGGGAAAAGAAAGAGCAGTTACACATTTGAACAGTTGGAACAGGTGTTTGGTCAGGGAGGATGGGATGCTCAGCCCTGCCAGCCTGTACTTATTAACAGTAGTGGCTTGTACCAGGAGCTGGAGTCAGATGGCAGCACTATGGAGGACTATTCACAGGAGGACTGGGGAAACCACAGTCAGGATCTCCATGGCTATCCAACAGATCAGGAATTGGGTAAGAAAGCCAACATATATGATACTTATGTTGTATAACTTTTTTCAAAATCTTTGCTTTTCAGATGAAATACCTGTCACAAAGAGAACATTAAAAATAAAACAAGAGTCTTCTGAAGAAGCACAGTAAGTAGATGCTTCACCTTTCCAGAAAGTGTTTAGGGAATTTGACTTTTATTTGTCTTTCCAGGAAGAGAGACATCATGCAGAATATTGTACAGATTTTGGAATCGGTACAGTTGAAATGGGAACTTTTTCAGAGCTGGACAGACTTTTCAAGGCTCCATCTTTCTAATAAACTGGCCATTTTTGGAATTGGTTATAACACCCGTTGGAAAGAGGATATCCGTTACCATTATGCTGAGATCAGCTCCCAGGTGCCCCTTGGCAAGCGACTTCGGGAGTACTTCAACTCTGAGAAGCCTGAAGGACGGATCATTATGACCCGAGTGCAGAAAATGAACTGGAAAAATGTTTACTACAAATTTTTAGAGATCACTATTAGCGAAGCTAGGTGCTTGGAGCTGCACATGGAAATTGACTGGATACCCATTGCCCACTCCAAACCAACTGGTGGGAATGTTGTTCAATATTTATTGCCTGGGGGTATTCCTAAAAGCCCAGGCCTTTATGCCATTGGCTATGAAGAATGTATTGAGAGGCCCCTCTCACCACACATGGAGCAAAGTTCCCTGGACCCAGGAAAAGAGGGCCGGGTTGACCTGGAAACCCTTTCAGCACAAGCCTCATTACAGGTGGAAATAGAACCCACCCGAATTATCTATTGCTACCTCGGGATTGCTGAGGTCAGGACTCTACAGCAGTGCTTATTTTTACATTTCCAAGCGAATACCAAAACCTTCAGCAAAGATTGGGTTGGTATTAACGGGTTTTTGTCTCAGAACTGTATTGTGGATCCCGGAGTTTCCCCCAAATCCATCTACATCAAATTTGTAGAAGTAGAGAGGGATTTTCTTTCCGCAGGCTCTTTAGTTGAGTGCCTGGAAAAAGCCATTGGATACCCCTTAAAATTTAACAACTGAATGTCATCCTTCATAAGGATTTGGGCTCTTAGCTCCTTCTTCTCTACTCACTTCCCATTACCCGGACCACCCCTCATCCAGATGCCGCCGTCAGACTCTTCATGGAAACCCTTTCTTCAATTGGGCCAGTACGACTTCTAAGGAATCATAGTAGACTTGGGCCAGAAAAAACAGACCTCACCTGAAAATGCTCATTTTGAGCAAGCAAGATATATAGCGAACTTGCATGGTGGGTCAGCTATTTCTTTTTTAAAAACAGAAAAACAATTTTTAAATGGATTTTAGAGCCCTAATATAAACAAATGTAGGTACATTCCATATTGGACAAAACTTATACTTTGAGTTTCATATGAAATTGAAAAATTGTATTTTTTTCACAATGTTTCATTTTTACACATCTCTATGTCTCTATATAAGTAATATTTACAACCCTGAATAAATAAGCAATAGATAATGGCAAGTTAAATCTTGATTCACAGTTAAAAAGACTTTTTCAATATCACCCTTAGCTACTATTGTATATAATTTAGATTTTCATTTTTTTCACCAGCCAAGTGTTTTGCTATTTCCAATCAGTATTGCTTGCAAAGACCTTTGTTTCTGTGATGTACCAACTTTACAGTTGTGTTGCCATTTAAACCTTTTTTTAAAAAAAAAAAATTAAAGTAATTCCTGGCCCCTTGGCGTACTAGTTGAGCTTTTTGTAGCAG